ATGCCTTCTTATATTATTTTACTAATGATACATTTTACTCTCCTTACTCACCTCACGTGTAGATCTGTTTTCAGTAGTCATCACTACATGTTATAATGGTAGCTCTTAGTAATTGTTAATTTTGGTGAAATACCCAGTAAGTTATTTTAGTTACGTACTTAGGTGCAGATGAGGTCTAACTATTTCCAGCATAGCTAGGGCAGGCCCTACCAAACTGCAAAGCAGGAAAGTTGAACAATTTTCAAAAGCCAAAGCAGTTTATGACCTTAAAGCATTTAGTCAACCTAGTTTCTGACTTGCATAATTTAGACCATGTCTATATTTTGAAGACATTTCTATTTTCATTTTACTGATAATTTAAAAGACAGCCTATTTAGCAAAGTCATACTTAAGTGAATTTGAAAATTGCTTAGACTTATTTACTTAATTTATGAACACTCTTTTACTTATAAGCCAATTTGGTAGACACAACATATAACAGTAAGTGTACATACAAGTAAACACATCTAGACATGTATACACACACACAAATGAAGAGGTGGAGCTTAAAACACCCAAATTGGGTGCAGTGTATACTGCTTGGGAGATGGATGCACCAAAATCTCACAAATCACCACTAAAGAACCTGCTCATGTAACCAAATAATACCTGTTCCCTCAAAACCTATGGGAAAAAAAAACTAAAAAAAATACTTAAATGGTATCACAGAACTAATTAGCCGAATACAGTATCTAGTACCTGGCTGTCACCCAATACTTGCCTCATACCATCACATCTAGAAAACAAGTAGATATTCTTTTTGGAAGAGCCCTGAGGGAGCTACTAGGAGGTTTGCACGGCCTGCTCTCCTGCCCTCTTCTTGCTCTGTGGCTGAACTTCAATTCTCTTCGGGCTTAGACCCCACTGACTCGCTCCCGGGCAAAGCAAACGATTTGATCAGATGGCCACGTGCATTCTTCCTTTTCCTGAAACCAGCACCATAGGGTAAAAGATTATTTCTACTTGGTTGCCTTCCAGATGTTTCACACTTGGACAGCAAACTGATTTCAAACCACTCCTTTTCAAAGATCTCTGAGGGAGACATTGCACCTGGCCACTGCAGCCCAGAGCAGGTCTGGCCACGGCCATGAGCATGCTGAGCCATCATGCCCACCGTGGATGACATTCTGGAGCAGGTTGGGGAGTCTGGCTGGTTCCAGAAGCAAGCCTTCCTCATCTTATGCCTGCTGTCGGCTGCCTTTGCGCCCATCTGTGTGGGCATCGTCTTCCTGGGTTTCACACCTGACCACCACTGCCAGAGTCCTGGGGTGGCTGAGCTGAGCCAGCGCTGTGGCTGGAGCCCTGCGGAGGAGCTGAACTATACAGTGCCAGGCCTGGGGCCCGCGGGCGAGGCCTTCCTTGGCCAGTGCAGGCGCTATGAAGTGGACTGGAACCAGAGCGCCCTCAGCTGTGTAGACCCCCTGGCTAGCCTGGCCACCAACAGGAGCCACCTGCCGCTGGGTCCCTGCCAGGATGGCTGGGTGTATGACACGCCCGGCTCTTCCATCGTCACTGAGGTAAAAAAGCCTCTGTAACATGGGAGTTCCTGTCGTCCTCCTCTTGCCGTGGTATGACTGGCAGTTCAACCTGGTGTGTGCTGACTCCTGGAAGCTGGACCTCTTTCAGTCCTGTTTGAATGCGGGCTTCTTGTTTGGCTCTCTCGGTGTTGGCTACTTTGCAGACAGGTATGTAAAGGCCAGTCCAGGTAAGCCTCCTCCACCTGCCCTCCATGTCTCCTTCTCTCTGAAGGTTTGGCCGTAAGCTGTGTCTCCTGGGAACTGTGCTGGTCAACGCGGTGTCGGGCGTGCTCATGGCCTTCTCGCCCAACTACATGTCCATGCTGCTCTTCCGCCTGCTGCAGGGCCTGGTCAGCAAGGGCAACTGGATGGCTGGCTACACCCTAAGTAATTATCATGGGGATGAGGCCAGGTCTCAGAACCCGCATAACGTCCACACCTCCTGTTTCAGTCACAGAATTTGTTGGCTCGGGCTCCAGAAGAACGGTGGCGATCATGTACCAGATGGCCTTCACGGTGGGGCTGGTGGCGCTTACCGGGCTGGCCTACGCCCTGCCTCACTGGCGCTGGCTGCAGCTGGCAGTCTCCCTGCCCACCTTCCTCTTCCTGCTCTACTACTGGTGAGGCCCTTCCTCCTGCCTACGGGGAAGGGAAATGCCAGATAGTGATGAGTGGTGTTCGCAGGTGTGTGCCGGAGTCCCCTCGGTGGCTGTTATCACAAAAAAGAAACACTGAAGCAATAAAGATAATGGACCACATCGCTCAAAAGAATGGGAAGTTGCCTCCTGCTGATTTAAAGGTGAAATCTAGGAAGGGGTATCTCACATCACTTGAGTGTGGCTGATGCTCTCCCTCCCTCCTAGATGCTTTCCCTCGAAGAGGATGTCACCGAAAAGCTGAGCCCTTCATTTGCAGACCTGTTCCGCACGCCGCGCCTGAGGAAGCGCACCTTCATCCTGATGTACCTGTGGTGAGGGGCGTTCCTGTGCGTCTCTCCAGGCATGCCTTTGACTTGAAACCTCCTCTTGGCTCAGGTTCACGGACTCTGTGCTCTATCAGGGGCTCATCCTGCACATGGGCGCCACCAGCGGGAACCTCTACCTGGATTTCCTTTACTCCGCTCTGGTCGAAATCCCGGGGGCCTTCATAGCCCTCATCACCATTGACCGCGTGGGCCGCATCTACCCCATGGCCATGTCAAATTTGTTGGCGGGGGCAGCCTGCCTCGTCATGATTTTTATCTCACCTGGTAAGTTGGTAAGTTGTCTGCTTTCATCATTTCCACCCACACCCTCTTTGTACTTCCTTTCCAGACCTGCACTGGTTAAACATCATAATCATGTGTGTTGGCCGAATGGGAATCACCATTGCAATACAAATGATCTGCCTGGTGAATGCTGAGCTGTACCCCACATTCGTCAGGTGAGTGCATGGAACAGGGGTAGCCAGTGAAATATCGTATTTTTTGTCCTTTGTATTTTATCAGGAACCTCGGAGTGATGGTGTGTTCCTCCCTGTGTGACATAGGTGGGATAATCACCCCCTTCATAGTCTTCAGGCTGAGGGAGGTCTGGCAAGCCTTGCCCCTCATTTTGTTTGGTAAGATTTTGTGGAGCATATATCATTCCTTCGAGGGGATTCCTACTTATCTCTCCAAACCTAGGCCAGAGAACTTCCAAGACCCTGCTTACCCACTTGATAGAAGACAACAGTTGCTGGTTGTTTGCAGAGCCAGCCATGCCTGGGCACAGGTGAATACAAAAAGAGGGGTGGAGGAAGAGATATGGCTCCATTTGCAATCTGTTTCCTTTGAAGCGGTGTTGGGCCTGCTTGCCGCGGGAGTGACGCTACTTCTTCCAGAGACCAAGGGGGTCGCTTTGCCAGAGACCATGAAGGACGCCGAGAACCTTGGGAGGTGAAGCCCATGGTGCCCAGGACTCCGAGGCCTTTAACTCCAACTTTTAATTTTGTTGTTACAGAAAAGCAAAGCCCAAAGAAAACACGATTTACCTTAAGGTCCAAACCTCAGAACCCTCGGGCACCTGAGAGAGATGTTTTGCGGCGATGTCGTGTTGGAGGGATGAAGATGGAGTTATCCTCTGCAGAAATTCCTAGACGCCTTCACTTCTCTGTATTCTTCCTCATACTTGCCTACCCCCAAATTAATATCAGTCCTAAAGAATGGTTTGTGTGGGCTTTGTCTTATTTTGTTTT